GTTTCTCCCTTCTCTGTCATCTCACAGCACTTGGTGATAAACAGTATAGGCTCTGGAACAGATGCCTAGGTTTGTTGTAGCTCTGACACTAACTAACTCTGTAACCTCAGGCAAGTCACATAACTTCGGCTTCCCTCAGTTTCTTCACCTATGAAATGGGAGAAACAACAGCTCCTATCTCATAGGACTGTTGAGAGGGGTAAGAAAACAAAAGGCTTAGAACAGCGCCTACTAAATACAGAGTGCTCAGTGAATGCTAACAATTAGAATGACATCTCTGTGGCAATAACCTTTTTCCAAATGTCTTCCTTTGTGGATTCTGAGCACACACTATGTCCAACTGTTCTCTGCATACCCAGCTAGTCACACTAGGTCTAGCAATGTAAGCATTTGTTGAATGTGTGAACTGGAGGGCTCTGCACTGTCCTGTTTCCCCATCAAACTGATTTCCCATGAAAGTGGGAGCTGTCCAGAGAAAAGATTGTCTCTTCATTTGTATCTTACTGAAAGGACTGGGTAGGAAGCACAGAGAGAGCAGGAGAGAAAGACAGTAAAAGGGTTAGAGACTGGATTTCCTTTTTTCTTTCTGTGTTAGTGCAAAATCAACCCCTTGGATAGAGAAAGGGTCTCAAAAGGGACCTAACAAAATGAAGGCTCTTCCGAATAAGCCTCTCCGGTTTATTTTTCTCCATGTATTGGACTAACTCCCTGCAAGTTGAGCCTGAAGCTCTGTCTAGAATATGAACTAAACTCATAGAGTCCTAACCAGAGGCCTGACTTATCCTCACCACTCCTCTGAAAAGGTGCCTCTGTTCCAGGCCCGTAGGCCCAGTCTATTAACTTTCTCACTCTTACCTGATGCCTCCGTAGGTAGCCGAAGTCTGCGGATGAGACAGCGACCCGGTAGCCAAGTCCCGTGAGAATCCAGCCACCGGCGGCCCGAGTACATGCGAATAAGCCTCTGAGCTTGAGCCAACCCCCTTACCGAGATGACGCAGCAGCAGGTGCGGGTCTGGATTGGAGTAGAGTCTCGAGTGGAGAGAGGCCGGACATCGGTGGCCGAAGTCTGAGAGAGAAGCTGGCCCTCAGCGGCTGGGTCGGTAGGAATTAGGGCAGAGTTAGGAGCGGCCTGCGGAGGGGCCCGCTCAGGCCGATGCCGGTAGTGGAAACAGAGGAAGCCACCGCCGCGCTCTTCTCGGAACTGGCTAAAATAGCTCCGTAAATGGGCCGAGCGCAACACGGAGGGGATACCGCTCACTACCAGGTAAACTGTCGCCTCCTCCTCCGCCTCGCCGGGCACCGCCATCTTGGATTGTCACATGATCAGCTAGAACCAAGTCTCGCGAGAACACCGCGAGCAACGTTCCAGCCCCTGCGTTGCGAGATTGTGAAAATTCTAACTAGTCCTTTGGGATTGGGGTTGTGGAACCTGGAGCTGGAAGATCCGAAGTCTTCTGTGTTCCTTTCCCACAGAGGGAAGCCGGCGATGATGGAAAAACTCACCTGGAAAATGGGGTCATAGAGTTCTTTCATAAAGCTCTCATGAGGACCAAATAAGAAGCCTGCGGGAGGGGTCATTTTTGAGGTATTTAGTTGTGGATATTGCACACCTAATCTCAACCTTCCTCAGTTCTGAACCTTTAGTCGTTCTTCCATTTATTTTTCCAAAATGTGTTGATGAACTCCCACAAATCGGTAAGAAAAAGATAACCCGGTAGAAAAATGGGCCGAAGATACTTCGCAAAAGAGGAAACACGCAGGTCCAATTTACAATGAAAGTGCTATGAGTTACTAGAGGCTTACGTTAAAGAAAAGATGCACAACTCAATAATAAAAGAAATGCAGCGAGACCCACTTTGCATCCACTATGTTGGCAAACTTTAAAACCTTAGAGTCGATGACAACATGGTGGAACTGAAGCTCTCATACACTGTTGGTGGAAATGTAAGTTGATACAACCACTTTGGGAAACAATTAACTTTGGTTAAAACTTCTCTCCTTCCCCCAGCTTCCCGAACTTTGGCTTACCCTCAGCTTGAGCCAGCGCACATCTCCTCCTTAACAGCCTCTCCTGAGAATAGGCTGGCTTCAAGGTAAAGCATTATCTGATCTACTGTCCCATCATAATAATGGACCACTCTCTTTTGTCATCTGCAGGAATGGGGGAAGTGAATGATCTCAAACTACAGAAATGGCAGTGAACTTGTCTGTTTCAATTCGGGAGTGGGCTGCTTCCTGATTGGCTGTGATTGGGCTTTCACTGTGGTAAGAGGGCGCCTGAAGTGGGTAGGAGCCAGTCTACTACTTTAATCTTCTCCCCCTCTTTCAGCTTGTGAACACCTTCTTCAGCTTCCTTCGACGCAAAACAGACTTTTTCATTGGAGGAGAAGAAGGGATGGCAGAGAAGGTAAGTGTTGGAAACCACTGTCCTTTGGGCGGCTGATGCCTCATGGCCTTTCTTCCCTCTCCAGCTTATCACACAGACTTTCAGCCACCACAATCAGCTGGCACAGAAGACCCGGCGGGAGAAGAGAGCCCGGCAGGAGGCCGAGCGGCGGGAGAAGGCGGAGCGGGCGGCCAGACTGGCCAAGGAAGCCAAGTCAGAGACCTCAGGGCCCCAGATCAAGGAGCTAACTGATGAAGAGGCAGAGAGGCTGCAGCTAGAGATTGACCAGGTGAAGGGTGGGCTTCCCTTCTCCACCCCTCACCTGTTGCCAACTGCTGTGCTCTTTGCCCCAGAAAAAGGATGCAGAGAATCATGAGGCCCAGCTCAAGAACGGCAGCCTTGACTCCCCAGGGAAGCAGGTGAGATGGACTGCAGGGACTTGGGATGAGCCGTAAGTAGCTGAGTGTCCCTGATTGTAAGCAGGATACTGAGGAAGATGAGGAGGAAGATGAGAAGGACAAAGGAAAACTGAAGCCCAACCTAGGCAACGGGGCAGACCTGCCCAATTACCGCTGGACCCAGACCCTGTCGGAGCTGGACGTGAGTGTCAGGGACCAGAGGTAAAGCTTAGGTGGCCTCTTCTGACTGCCTCTGCCCTATGCAGCTGGCGGTCCCTTTCTGTGTGAACTTCCGGCTGAAAGGGAAGGACATGGTGGTGGACATCCAGCGGCGGCACCTCCGGGTGGGGCTCAAGGGGCAGCCAGCGATCATTGATGGGGAGCTCTACAATGAAGTGAAGGTGGAGGAGAGCTCGTGGCTCATTGAGGACGGCAAGGTGGTGACTGTGCATCTGGAGAAGGTATGTGAGGCCCAGCCCTTCTAGCCTGGGGTCACCTCCCACCCTCTGGTTGTTCTCTTCACAGATCAATAAGATGGAGTGGTGGAGCCGCTTGGTGTCCAGTGACCCTGAGATCAACACCAAGAAGATTAACCCTGAGAATTCCAAGGTGAGCCCTGGCTGGTTGGGGGAGCTTCAGCACTTCACCGATTCCTGTCACTGCCTGCCCTCAGCTGTCAGACCTGGACAGTGAGACTCGCAGCATGGTGGAAAAGATGATGTATGACCAGCGACAGAAGTCCATGGGGCTGCCAACTTCAGACGAACAGAAGAAACAGGAGATTCTGAAGAAGTGAGCAATTCAGAGACGGGGTTGGGGGACCGTGAGCTGTTTCATCTTGCTTCCGTTTCTCCAGGTTCATGGATCAACATCCGGAGATGGATTTTTCCAAGGCTAAATTCAACTAGCCCCTGTTTTTTCCTCCCTGAACTCTTGGGGCTGAGCTGCAACCACCCAACTTTCTTTCCCACTCTTCTCTGGGACTTGTGGGCCTCAGGGCTTGGGGCAGGCATGGGACTGGCCCAGGCACACAGGTCCCGGGGCATCAGGAGAAAGGCTGGGTCTTGGGACCTTGTCCTCCCCAGTTGGCCTACTGTTACACATTAAAACGATTTGCCCAGCTCCTTCTGTGTCCTCTCTTGCCTCTGGCCTTTCTCTGGGGCACAGGCCTCTTACGGCTGCTGCTGGGAACTGGGAGTTTGGCTTCTAGCCCAGATTCTGCCATGTGACCTAGGGCACATCCTTGCCCCTCTCTGGGCCTCAGTTTCTCATTACTTAAAGATTAAAACAAGGCTTGGCCGGGTGTGATGGTTCATGTCTGTAATCCCAGCACTTTGGGAGGCTGAGGGGAGCAGATCACCTGATGTCAGGAGTTTGAGACCAGCTTGGCCAACATGGAGAAACCCAGTCTCTACTAAAAATACAAAAATTAGCCGGGTGTGGTGGTGCACACCTGTAATCCCAGCTACTCGGGAGGCTGAGGCAGGAGAATCGCTTGAACCCGGGTGGCGGAGGTTGCAGTGAGCCGAGATTGCACTACTTCACTCCAGCATGGGTGACAGAGACTCCATCTCAAAAAAATAAATAAATAAAACAAGGCTTTTAGTCTATGTATGTTTCTGAGCAAAGG